TTTCAGTCCACAAATATATTTGAACTCCTTTCGAATCTATTCTTTTTCTTTTCTTTTTCTTTTTTTTTTTTTGAGACGGAGTCTTGCTCTGTCGCCCAGGCTGGAGTGCAGTGGCACAATCTTGGTTCACTGCAACCTCGGCCTCCCAGGTTCAAGCGATTCTCCTGCCTCAGTCTCCTGAGTAGCTGGGATTACAGGTGCATGCCACCACTCCCGGCTAATTTTTTTTTTTTTTTTTTTTTTTTTTTTTTTTAGTAGCGATGGGGTTTCACCATGTTGACCAGGATGGTCTCCATCTCCTGACCTTGTGATCCACCTGCTTCGGCCTCCCAGAGTGCTGGGAATACAGGCGTGAGCCACCGCGCCCGGCCCGAATCTATTCTTATTTTCAGCCCTTAGTTTTTATAGACAAACAGAAGGTGACGGTGTATCAGATTGTCAGATCACAAAGATCTGATAAGGCAAAGTGATCAAATTCATTGATCGTAGGTGGCCACCTGGCGATAAGGACTGCAGGGCCTAAGAAAGTACAAAAGATGACCTTTAGTAGGAGCTCCCAACCCAGAACCACAGGAAATCAAAAAAAGCCCGCACGGGCGGATCACGAGGTCAGGAAATCGAGAACATCCTGGCTAATACGGTGAAACCCAGTCTCTACTAAAAATACAAAAAATTAGCCGGGCGTAGTGGCGGGCGCCTGTAGCCCCAGCTACTCGGAGGCTAAGGCAGGAGAATGGCGCGAACCCGGGAGGGGGAGCTTGCAGTGAGCCGAAATCGCGCCACTGCATTCCAGCCTGGGCAACAGAGCGAGACTCTGTCTCAAAATAAATAAATAAATAAATAAATAAATAAATAAATAAATAAATAAATAAATAAATAAATAAAAATAAAAAATAATAATAATAAAAAAAGCCCGCACGAACTAGGAAAGAAAATACACAACCGGCCCTCCGTGCGATCACCCATCTCCCTCACCAGGAAAGTAGCTCCAAACCGCCAATCAGCGGCGACGCTGGACGTAGACGTCCTACCCCGTGATATTAAAGCAAGATGGCCGCGCCCTGCAGATTGTCTCTTGTTGCGTAAGTTTTTTTGACCGTCACTCGTGTCAGCTTCAAAGTCAGATAGATTTTTCTCCCAGCATGTTCTACTTCCGAGGCTGTGGCCGTTGGGTCGCGGTTTCCTTCACCAAGCAGCAATTTCCGTTGGCACGGTTGAGCAGTGACAGCGCGGCGCCCCGGACTCCGCACTTCGACGTGATAGTCATTGGTGGAGGACATGCCGGGACTGAGGCAGCCACCGCCGCCGCTCGGTGCGGCTCTCGGACTCTGCTCCTCACTCACCGCGTGGACACGATCGGTGAGGAGCGCGGGTGCTGTGGAACTTGGCGTATATTTATTTTGTTTATGTCTATTATCTTTAGGTCAGATGTCATGTAATCCTTCCTTTGGTGGCATCGGAAAGGGACATTTAATGAGGGAAGTAGATGCCTTGGATGGCCTGTGTTCTCGCATCTGTGACCAGTCTGGTGTACATTATAAAGTATTAAACCGGCGTAAGGGACCAGCTGTGTGGGGTCTGAGAGCTCAGATTGATAGGAAACTCTATAAACAGAACATGCAGGTAAGAATAGGGCATGAGCACAGGAAAGATTAACCATGTTTCAACTGGCATTTTCTTTTGACAGAAAGAAATCTTGAATACACCACTGCTTACTGTTCAGGAGGGAGCTGTAGAAGATCTTATTCTTACAGAACCAGAGCCTGAACACACTGGGAAATGCCGTGTCAGTGGGGTTGTTTTGGGTACGTATTGGTTATAGATGGTGTATGATAACTAATGACTTTATTCTTTTTTCTTGTTATTTAGTGGATGGAAGCACAGTATATGCAGAGAGTGTGATTCTGACTACTGGGACATTTCTGAGAGGCATGATTGTAATTGGATTGGAGACGCATCCAGCAGGACGTTTAGGGGATCAGCCTTCTATAGGATTGGCTCAGACACTGGAGAAGTTAGGGTTTGTGGTGGGAAGGTTGAAGACTGGGACTCCACCCCGAATTGCCAAAGAGTCCATTAATTTCAGTATTCTAAACAAGCATATACCGGACAATCCATCCATACCATTCAGCTTTACCAATGAGACAGTATGGATTAAGGTAAGATACTTTACGAAAACCTGGCTTACAGCAATCAGTATTGCATCTGGTTACTGTTTTTTAGCCAGAAGATCAGCTGCCATGTTACTTGACTCACACCAACCCTAGAGTGGATGAGATTGTCCTTAAGAACCTTCACCTTAATAGTCATGTTAAAGAAACGACAAGAGGACCTCGGTAAGGACAAAATGTCAGTGCTCAGTTACTTTCATTTCAAGTTTATTTAAATGTTCTATTCTAGATACTGTCCCTCCATTGAATCAAAAGTTTTGCGTTTTCCAAACCGTCTACATCAGGTTTGGTTGGAACCTGAAGGAATGGATTCTGACCTTATCTACCCACAGGGGTTATCTATGACGCTACCAGCTGAGTTACAAGAGAAAATGATCACATGCATCAGAGGCTTGGAGAAAGCTAAAGTGATTCAGCCAGGTAAAGAAGATCACAAGTGCCCTTCAGTATAATTACTTATTTAATGTCTTTGTTCTTTGGTCAGGCTACGGTGTTCAGTATGATTACTTAGATCCCCGTCAGATCACCCCTTCCTTGGAGACTCATTTGGTTCAACGACTCTTCTTTGCTGGACAGATCAATGGCACCACTGGTTATGAGGAAGCTGCAGCTCAAGTAAGAAGTTAAGATATTAATGTAAACTGAAATAGGGTTTTTTTTTTTTTTTTTTTTTTTTGAGACAGAGTGTTGCTCTGTTGCCAGGCTGGAGTGCAGTGATATGATCTCCCAGCTTCAAGCGATCCTCCTGCCTCAGCCCTCCCTAGTAGCTGGGACTGCAGGCATGCACCACAACACCCAGGTAATTTTTGCATTTTTAGTAGAGATATGGTTATGGCCTTTTAAACATTTCAGTGCTCTTGTAGGGTGTGATAGCCGGAATCAACGCCAGTCTTCGGGTCAGTCGCAAGCCTCCCTTTGTGGTTAGCCGAACAGAAGGTTACATAGGAGTCTTGATTGATGACCTCACTACTCTGGGCACCAGTGAACCATACCGCATGTTTACCAGCCGAGTAGAGTTCCGTTTGTCACTGCGCCCTGATAATGCTGACAGCCGGCTCACACTGCGAGGTAACTCTTTCCTGAGTCCTGCAATCCAGCCATTCTCATTATATTCTCTTTCTCCCTTCCCTAGGGTATAAAGACGCTGGCTGTGTGTCCCAACAACGATATGAAAGAGCTTGTTGGATGAAGTCTTCTTTAGAAGAAGGCATTTCTGTGTTGAAATCTATTGAGTTTTTGAGCTCTAAATGGAAAAAATTAATCCCAGAGGCTTCTATAAGTACTAGTAGAAGTCTGCCTGTCAGGTATGCATTTTTAATATAGACCTTTCTCACTTCTTATGTTAATGAAACTTTCATATATTTGCAGAGCTCTCGATGTTCTGAAGTATGAGGAAGTTGACATGGATTCATTAGCCAAGGCTGTTCCAGAGCCCTTGAAGAAGTATACTAAATGTAGAGAGCTGGCTGAAAGACTGAAAATAGAAGGTAGAAAATAATTTTTGACTTAACATACCTTTTATTATAACATGATTCTGATTTTGTTGACCAGCCACTTATGAATCAGTGTTGTTCCATCAACTACAAGAAATAAAGGGAGTTCAGCAAGATGAAGCTCTCCAACTGCCAAAAGACCTAGATTATTTGACTATCAGGGATGTGTCTTTGTCCCATGAAGTTCGAGAGAAACTACATTTTAGTCGTCCACAGACGGTAAGAAAATAGGCAGGAGAATAGAAACAAGTCACTTAGTTTCTCTTGTGGTATTGATTTTTAGATCGGGGCTGCTAGTCGCATACCCGGAGTAACACCTGCCGCCATCATCAATCTGCTGAGATTTGTGAAGACCACTCAACGAAGACAGTCGGCTATGAATGAATCATCCAAGACTGATCAATACTTATGTGATGCAGACAGACTTCAAGAGAGAGAGTTATAGCTTTCAATTCATAAAAGATTTTTAAAGAGCATATAAATAATTTGATCAATACAACAGTATAGATAAAAGAATTATTTAGCACATGTTAAAATAGCTTTATTAGGTTACTATGGGTTTGCCATTAATTTCTGAGTGGGACAGAAATTATAATTGTGCTTTTTCGTGTATATGAAAAAACTAGTCGTAAACAATTTGTACTCTTTCTTTAAGGAGCTGTAATACAAATAACTTTGTGCAGTGTTCATCAAAGAGAGAGACAGTGAACCTAAAACTGAACCTGGAATAAAACTCAACATGCAGATTTGCCTACTCATAGGGACTTTGCCTATTAAGTCTACCAAATTAAAAGTCTTATCATTCAGCGTGTTTTGAGAGTTAATAATCTTTTGCTTGGTTATACTAGGCTAGGAAGCAATATCAAAGCCCTTAAATTCTCAAGACTAAAGACTTGAGATTATATAAAATTATCCAGAATCATTCAGCTAATACTATTGGAATATAGTATGTAGGGTGAAAGTTGACAGAAATCTGTACTTCTTCAGGAAATCCTCACTGGTAATTGTTTTGAACATTAATGAAAGCCCTATAAAATAGAAAGATTGGAAATCACCATTGTTTCCTATTATCCACAGTGTGGATGGATACTTATTTGGTGACCTAGTTATGGGAGAATTGAGTAACGTTAGTTATTTTATATCATACCATAAAAATATTTTCTTAAGAAATTGTCATGGCCATCATTTCTTAATAATGAAGACAGGTCCATAGTAACTGGTGAGTGGTGTTTCCCTGTTTTTAAGTCAGAATGACAGAAAAAACAGAATAGTGGTAGTACCCCTCTTCCTCTCCAGTACTTCAATGGTATGTCTTCACAGGGGTTAGAGTGGGATAATCAGCTGGGCCTTTTGACTCAGATACCTCAGATACCTCAACCATTCTAAATAGACTAAGGGATGAATACAGCCAAATGGGCCAGACAGCCCTGCTTGTCTCTGGAATTCCAACCCAGATCTCTGGTGTCAGCCTAGGGAGAAGCTCCCGTGTCACCTTCGGGCCAAAGCAGGTACTCAGGAGAGTTCTAAGGGCCCCAAAGTCACTTTGGCTACAGATGTGTATGTTAAGCCTGATTATGGGTGTGAGGCAACCAAGTATCTTGTTACTATAATTGCATATGGCCACTTGGAGGTAGCTTAGTTTTCTTGGGTTTATTTTATCTAATTTTAGTCTTTCCAGAAAGCAGTAAGATTAGTAGCAAGTAAAAAGTATTTGTAGTGCTGGATAATTTAGGAATGATGAATATTTTTTAATACTTGATTCAGTGATTTCAAAAGGTCGTAACTTTTAGTCATAGCTACTCCTGGGCAAAATTCTTCTTACAGAGACAATATTAATTACAATACCACATTGTGTATATATTTTGAAAAGAGGCTGGTTGCAGCAGCTCACGCCTGTAATCCCAGCACTTTGGGAGGCTGAGGCGGGTGGATAACCTGAAGTCAGGAGTTCAAGACCAGCCTGGCCAACATGGCAAAACCCCATCTCCACTAAAAATACCAAAATTAGCCAGGCGTGGTGGAGCAAGCCTGTAGTCCCAGCTACTCAGGAGGCTGAGGCAGGAGAATCGCTTGAACCCAGGAGGCAGAGGTTGCAGTGAGCTGAGATTGTGCCACTGCACTCCAGCCTGGGCGACAGAGTGAGACTGTTTCAAAAAAAAGAAAAAGAAAAGAAGGTATTTTGTGTTTTTGTGCTACCCGTTCAGCAAAATAATGAAATTCATTGTTTCTAAACTTTTTTTTCTGATTAAATACAAGAGTAAAAAAAGTGAATGGAGTGCCTTTTGAATAGAATATAACAAAAATTTATCTTAAAGAAACGGGAAGTAACCTGGCACAGTGGCTCACGCCTGTAATCCCAGCACTTTGGGAGGCTGAGGCAGGTGGATCACGAGGTCAGGAGATCGAGACCATCCTGCCCAACATGGTGAAACCCCATCTCTACTAAAAATACAAAAATTAGCTAGGTGTGTTGGCACGTGCCTGTAGTCCCAACTACTCAGGAGGCTGAGGCAAGAGAATCACTTGAACTCAGGAGGCAGAGGTTGCAGTGAGCCAAGATCATGCCACTGCACTCCAGCCTGGCAACAGAGTGAGACTCTGTCTCAAAAAAAAAAAAAGAAACAGGAAGTTCAAATATTTTGGGAGGTTCTTGACAGCTACAATTTGGGGCTAGTGACACTATACACATATAAAGAAACTTTAAAGTTTCTTAGTAATGAAGGTTTGTAATGCTATTCCATTACAATAGTAACTGTCTCACTGAAAAATGTTTCATGGAAAATACATATTTTAGATTCTATGATTTGCTTTAGGATGTGAACTTCTTTATTTTTTAGAGACAGGGTCTCACTCTGTTGCCCAGGCTGTAGTGCAGTGGTACAATCATAGCTCACTGCAGCCTTGATCTCCTGGGCTCAAGTGATCCTTATGCCTCAGCCTCCCAAGTGGCTGGGACTACAGGCACATGCCACCATGCCTGGCTAAGTTTTAAAAAAATTTTTTGTAGGAATGAAGTCTCACTATGTTGCCCAGGCTGGTCTTGAACTTCTGGCCTCAAATGATCCTCTTGCCTTGGCCTCCCAAAGTGCTCAGATTACAGGCATGAGCCACCACACGTGGCCTGAAACCTCTTTAAATCCACAATGTTTGTATGTTAACTTAAACAAAATTACATCACTTAATATGTCAAAACAGCCTACCCTCTGGTGCTGCTATGCAGAAGTACTACAGAATATGATGCCCTAGGAAGAAATCAGCTAAAAATGTAACCTTACTCAATGTAGTTACTTCATAGAAATCCCATCACTGACAATAATCAGCTGCCAACGAAAGCTGGCCATACTTGTGACTTCCTCTATTCACCACAGACCAGACTGCCTACCAGTTGAAAAAGCCAGGTATTTTTTCAATTCAATTCAACAGGAACACCAAAAAATAAGAAATGACTAAGAAACACTAAGCATTTGTAAAATTACTGGGGGAGGAAGGATGAAGATACGAACCTATGCTAAATTAAACGATTATGGCCTTGAAAATGAAGTTCCTTTATAGCCAAGAGCTTAAATTTTGTTACTGATGGTTTTAAAAGTATTTTGTCATTTTTTAGTTTCAACCTAGATTGGAATAGCCATGGCTTTTCTACTTCAGAAATTTCAACTCCTAGAAGAATGCCCTGTCCAGAAGAAGTGGTCAGGAGTATCAGGAAAGCCACCAGCAGAGACTAGGGGTTTATTCTGATCTGGAAGAGCCACTTAACACTGGAATGCACACAGTGAAAATTAATTGTTCCTCTTACACTCCCTCTCCACAATACTTCTATTATTACACTTACTTCGTTCTACCTTAATGTTTTTATTTAGAGACAAGATCTCACTCTGCCACCCTGGCTGGAGTGCAGTGGCATGATTACAGCTCACTGCAGCCTCAACCTCCCTGGCTCTAGCTATTCTCCCATCTCAGCCCTCCAAGTAGCTGGGACTACAGGTGTGCACCACCATGCACGGCTAATTTTTAAGTTTTTGTAGATATGGGGTCTTACTATGTTGCCCAGGCTGGTCTCAAAGTCCTGGGCTCAATTAATCCTCCCTCTTCAGCCTCCTGTGTAGGTGATAGTACAGGCATGAGCCACCATGTGCCTGGCCCTACCTTAATGTTAATATCTGTCTACCTTAAGAAGATATAAGCCTTGTAAATATAAGCAATATCACAGTTGTAGATACTCGTGCTTTTTAAATAGATTAATGAATACTACTAAAGGCAAGAAATGGTATTACTAAAACTCAAGTGAATAATTAAATGAGATCAAAATATTTGTGACAGGCCAGGCACGGTGGCTTACGCCTGTAATCCCAGCACTTTGGGAGGCCAGGCGGATCACTTGAGCTCAGCAGTTCAAGACCAGCCTGGGCAACATGGCGAAACTCCGTCTTTACCAAAAATACAAAAATAAGCCAAGCATGGTGGCACGTACCTGTTGTTCCAGCAACTTGGGGGCTGAGGCAGGAGAATCACTTGAGCCGGGGAGTTTGAGGCTGCAGTGAGTTGATAGCATGCCACCACACTCCAGCCTGGGCAACAGAGTGAGACCCTGCCTGAAAAAAAGCCCAGGTGTGGTGGCTCACATCTGTAATCCCAGCATTTTGGGATTACAAATCTGCCAGCGCAAGCAGATCACTTGAGGATAGGAGTTTGAGACCAGCCTGACCAACATGTTGAAACCCCATCTCTTATTAAAATACAAAAATTAGCTGGGCGTGGTGGCATGCGCCTGTAATCCGAGCTACTCAGGTGGCTGAGGCACAAGAATCGCTTGAACCTGGGAGATGGAAGTTGCAATGAGCTGAGATCAAGCCACTGCACTCCAGCCTGGGCAACAGAGCAAGACTGTCTCAAAAAAAAAAAATTTGTACAGTCATGTTCAAAGTAGCATTAATTCACAATAGCCAAAAGCTGGAAGTAGCCCAAGTATCCACCAATGAATGAAAGGATAAACAAAATGTGGCATATACATACAATGGAATATTATACAGCCTTAAAAAGGAAGGAAATTCATATACATGCTACAGCATGGATAAACCTTGAAAAAGTTATGCTAACTGAAATCAGCCAGTCACAAAAAGACAAATACTGTATGATTCCCTTTATAAGAGTTACCTGGAGCACTCAAATTCATAGAGACAGTAAAATGATGGTTACCAGGGGATGGGGGAGGGAGAAACAGGAAACTATTCTTTAGTGAGTACAGAATTTCAGTTTTTTTGTTTTGTTTTTGTTTTTGTTTTTGAGATGGAGCCTCACACTGTCACCCAGGCTGGAGTGCAATGGTGTGATCTTGGTTCACTGCAACCTCTGCCTCCTAGGTTCAAATGATTCTTCTGCCTCAGTCTCCTGAGTCTGGGATTACAGGCGCCTGCCATCATGCCCAGCTAATTTTTGTATTTTTAATAGAGACAGGGTTTCACAGGTTGGCCAAGCTAGTCTCGAACTCCTGACCTCATGATCCGCCCACCTCGACCTCCCAAAGTGCTGGGATTACAGGGGTGAGCCACCATGCCCAGTCCAGAATTTCAAGTTTTGCAAGATGAAAAGAGTTCTGGAGATGGTTGATGGTGATGGTTGCACAACAATTTGAATATTTTAAATGCCAATGAACTGTTCATTTACAAATGGTTACGATGGAATTTTTCTTTTTCTTTTTTTTTTCTTGAGACGGAGTCTCGCTCTGTCACTCAGGCTAGAGTGCAGTGGCACTATCTCGGCTCACTGCAACCTCCTCCTGCTGGGTTAAAGTGATTCTCTTGCCTCAGCCTCCCGAGCAGCTGAGACTACAGGCGCGTGCCACCATGCTCAGCTAATTTTTTCTATTTTTAGTGGAGACAGGGTTTCACCATGTTAGCCAGATGGTCTCGATCTCCTGACCTCGTGATCCACCTCCCTCAGCCTCTCAAAGTGCTGGGATTACAGGCATGAGCCACCGTGCACAGCCAAGATGGAAATTTTTATGTTCTTTGTTTGATATGGTTTGGCTGTGTCCCCACCCAAATCTCAACTTGAACTGTATCTCTCAGAATTCCCACATGTTGTGGGAGGGACCCACAGGGAGGTAATTGAATCACAAGGGCCGGTTTTTACCATGCTTTCTTGTGATAGTGAATAAGTCTCACAAGATCTGATGGGTTTATCAGGGGTTTCCGATTTTGCTTCTTCCTCATTTTCTCTTGCCACTCCCATGTAAGAAGTGCCTTTCGCCTCCCGCCAAGATTCTGAGGCTTCCTCAGCCATGTGGAACTTTGGGGACGAAAAGAGGTTTAATTGGACTTAAAGTTCCAATTAAAGTTTCAGGTATGTCTTTATCAGCAGCATGAAAATGAACTAATACAGTGTTTTATCACTTTTTTTTTTTTTTTTTTTTTTTGAGATGGAGTTTCGCTCTTGTTGCCCAGGCTGGAGTGCAATGGCGCAACATCAGGTCACTGCAAACTCTGCCTCCCGGGTTCAAGCGATTCTCTTGCCTCAGCCTCCTGAGTAGCTGGGATTACAGGCTTGTGCCACCACACCCGGCTAATTTTTGTATTTTTAGTAGAGACAGAGTTTCACCATGTTGGCCAGGCTAGTCTTGAACTCCTGACCTCAGGTGATCCACCCACCTTGGCTTCCCAAAGTGGGTGGATGACCTCTGGGATTACAGGCGTGCGCCACCGCGCTCGGTCTATATTCACCAATTTTAAGATGCACATCTTTCCATATTTTAGTATCTCTAAGTTGGAGTATGTCTTACAATTAATGGCATCTGACAGTTATAACTGGCAGCATTTGTGACTGAAAAACATCTTAGATGCAATGAAATACAGTGTGTGTGTTTGTATTGTGCTGCAATATAAAATGTATTTCAGGCCAGGTATGGTGGTTCACACCTGTAATCCCAGCACTTTGGAAGGCCAAAGTGGGAGGATCACTTGAGCCCAGGAGTTCAAGGCTGCAGTGAGCTCTGATTATACCACTGTACTCCAGCCTAGGCAACAGAGCAAGACCCAGTCTCTAAAAAATAAATGAAAATGTTTCTTATTGTGGATCACAGTCAAAAGTTTGAAAAAACACAATCTGTTTGAACAGCACTACTTTCTGACAGGAAAACCCCAACAGGTTAGGATCTGTGTATTCCTCAGAGTAAGAATTTTTCTAAAAAGTTTTTAAAAACTTAAAGTCTTACTGATCTCTTCCTATGCTCCAATTTTATAGATATAACTTAGCCTTGCGAGGTGATGTAATTAAAGTCTAACTTCAAGTTGCTGTTGAGCATAGATCTCAGGTCTTCTGACTTCACAACACCTTTCTGCCACTTTCAGTGGATTTTTCCCTCCTAGGGACCAGAGGTCCTCTACTGGATTAAAAGTTTCTCCATCCCGGCAGGGTGCGGTGGCTCACGCCTGTAATCCCAACACTTTGGGAGGCCAAGGCGGGCGGATCACGAGGTCAGGAAATAGAGACCATCCTGGCTAACATGGTGAAACCCCGTGTCTACTAAAAATACGAAAAATTAGCCGGGTGTGGTGGTGCGCGCCTGTAGTCCCAGCTACTCGGGAGGCTGAGGCAGGAGAATGGCGTGAAGCCAGGAGGCGGAGCTTGCAATGAGCCGAGATCGCGCCACTGCACTCTAGCCTGGGCGACAAAGCGAGACTCTGTCTCAAAAAAAAAAAAAAAAAAAAAAAATTCTCCATCCCTTTTGAACAATCTGGAAGTCTGTTTCTCTTAACCTTCAGTTCCCATTCCAATCCTTTGTAACCTATTTCAGGTTAAGCATTTATGGAGGTGCCATGCTTAATTAGCCATTATGGCACTCACTCTATTTCAAAGGTTATCCCAGAATTTGGAGGCTGTAGGGGAATTCAGAGTGTGAATTTCACTTGAACAGCACCCTCTGCAGACTTAAAATATTCCTCCTATATCTGAAGACAATAATAATTTCTTAGAATTTGCTAGGCTAAACAACTATTTTTTAGTCCAGTGGCTTGTAATTAAGTCATTTTTAGTCTTTAATTATGTTGGTTGCTTTTAGAATTCTCTTTTAGAGTTGGTCTACATCCTTTTAAAACATGGGCAATCCAAATTTATAACAGTAAATTAAGATACATAAAAAAAAACACTGGCTAAATTTAAAAGGAAACACTTCTAGAATATACTGTATTTTGACACAAGACCAGACTGTGCTATGTGTATGTGGTGTTTCAAGTAATTTAAGAAAACTGTTGGAATTTTCTGTATTTCCAGTTTCACAAGAAACAACCTCAAGGAGGGCAGTTTAACTGAAAATTCAGAGGTATTATAGCTCTGAAGAAAAATACTGATGAGCAGTTATACAAAATGAGAAATTGAGTTCTAAGAAATGCATCCCTAACTTCAACATAAAGATAGCTATGAGAAAACATTCTTTGTACCCAACCATAAATGAATAAAAATCACCTCATTTCTCATCAGATGTTTACTGGGTTGCTAGTTATATATAGAATCCTGCAAGAGGCTCAACAGGGAAGTCCAAAGAGTCAATCAAGAAGGTATGATAATGGCTAAAGATGGGGACTGTAGGTCAATGCTCCACGAGGTTCTTCTTTTGTTGCACCAATATAGCTGCACTGTTATACCCATATGGTTACAATCCAGGCCTCAGAAAATGTTGCAGATGCCCTCACCAGAAGGCTGAGAACCAGTTCCTCAGTTTGCATGCCTCCAGACAGCACTAGAAGTCAAACTCAAATTGCTTACATGGTAACTTGGTTTATCCCAACACCAACTAGGATATTCCCTCAATCACATGATTGTACTGAAAATATAACCAAGTTTTATTTATGTTTTTCATTTGGTATTAGCCATCTGGTATTTAACCTCTGAAAACCACACAATCTTCTATACGCTTTTTTCACTGGAATAAATGAAACTGCTTACTTTTGACTTAAGTCTATTTCGCTTTATACGAGCAATAA